GTGAACTTGGACAAATTGCGTAACCCCTCTGAACCTTAGTTAACTCCTTTATAAAATGACCTGCCTCAAAGTATTGCTGTCAGCTTTAAATGAACTAATTAATGCAAAGTGCTAAAAACAGTACCTGGCACAAAGCTTTAGTAAATGGTAACTGCTCTGGACAAAAATGACAAACATTCAGCCGGGCATGGTGGCTCATGCCTGTAATCCTAGCACTTTGGGAGGCTGAGGCAGGCAGATCACCTGAGGTCGGGAGTTCGAACCTGACCAACATGCAGAAACCCCGTCTCTACTAAAAATACAAAATTAGCCGACGTGGTGGCACATGACTGTAATCCCAGCTACTCAGGAGGCTGAGGCAGGAGAATCGCATGAACCCAGGAGGCAGAGGTTGCGGTGAGCCAAGATCGCACCATTGCACTCCAGCCTGGGCAACAAGAGTGAAACTCCATCTCACCAAAAAAAAAAAAAAAAGACGTTTACATAAAAATTCTTCTCAACCTTTTCCTCCCCTTGCCTGATTGAAACTTCGGCTTTGTCTATTCAGTTTTTCCTCCTCCCCTGCCCTCAGAATAAGGTTCTGCTTTGCTTTGTTGCATTTTTGAGCTGCAGATTTAGGAAGAGAGGAGGTGAGGAAAAGGACAATAGGTACCTAGGGAAATGGTTAGGATTGGCTGAACAAAACTTTTAGGGGTGTTTAGAGGTGAAACATACAGGAAAACCTACTTTGTGTGAGGGAAGCTAATACAGGCAAACGATATATATGTGTGTGTGTGTGTGTATACACATATATGTATATATACACATATGTGTATATATACATATATGTATATATACATATATATATATATATTTTTTTTTTTTTTTTTTTTTTGAGACAGAGTCTAGCTTTGTCACCCAGGCTGGAGTGCAGTGGCGCTATCTCGGCTCACTGCAAGCTCCGCCTTCTGGGTTCATGCCATTCTCCTGCCTCAGCTTCCCTAGTAGCTGGGACTACAGGCGCCCGCCACCACGCCCAGCTAATTTTTTGTTTTTTTTTTTTTTTTTGTATTTTTAGTAGAGACAGGGTTTCACTGTATTAGCCAGGATGGTCTAGATCTCCTGACCTCATGATCCGCCCGCCTCGGCCTCCCAACGTGCTGGGATTACAGGCGTGAGCCACTGCGCCCGGCCAGGCAAATGATATTTTAAGACATATATCTGTTGTCTTTTGTCCCTTTGTGGTGATCAAGAAATTGATGAACCAGAGTTATTTTAAAATATTTTCTATTGCTGAGCTGTGTCATTTTGGCTGCAATATTTCATAGAGGCCAAACCACATATGAGCTACCACATTAACAGGGTTATATATTAGTAGGATTGAATTTGTGAGGTAAATCCTGAAGATCAAATAATCTCAACTTTGAATGGAACTTTAGACATCACCTAGGTCAACTGCTCAGACATTGCTTCTCAAAGTGTGGTCCCTGGACCAGCAGCATCTGCATTCCCTAAGAACTTGTTAGAAATCAGATTCTCAAGCCTCACCCCAAATCTACTTAGTCGGAATCTGTGGAATGGGGCTAACGAAACTGAGTCAGATTGCTAATACAGTTCTCAAACAGAGCATAGATAGGAGGAGGGCTTCTTAAAACACAGTTGCCTGAGCCCCACCCCCAGAGATTCTGATTCACAAGGTCATCAGTGGGTTCTATGAATCTGTGTTTTTAACACGCTCATAAATAATGCCATACTGCTGGCCCAGGGACATACAGTACTTCAAAAACCAACCCTCTGAGTAATACCAGAATCTTTCCTGCAACAACCTTTGTAGTTGATCATTTGGCTTCTGTTTCTTACATCTAAGGTCCAGGAGCCCACCACTTCATAAAGCAAGCCTTTTTAATATTGAGCAGCTGCATTAGCTTTCCCTGAGAGTGAAGTCAAAGCTTGCCTCATTATTCTTGCCACCCATCACTCATGATGCTCTCATGGCCACTTGCAGTACCAATGTTCGTAGGCTGATTCCAGGTGTAGCCTTAATTGTCAGGTGGCTCTTACCCACTTGTAATCACCATTGAACCCTTCTCCTTCAGCTACTGAAGCAGGAGTAGTAACTCATCAACATCCCTTCTTTTTGTCTTTTTAAAAGACAGATTCTCACTCTGTTGCCCAGGCTGGAGTACAGTGGCATGATCATAGCCCACTGCAGCCTTGAACTCCTGGGCTCGATGATCCTCCTGCCTCAGCCTCCTGAGTAGCTAGGACTACAGGTATGCACAACTACTCCTGGCTAATTTTTAAATGGCCTTTGACAAAACTGTTTCTTTGGAACAGTGAGGGTGAAAATCTCACTGGACTGGCTTCAAGAGATAATGAGAGGAGATGATTGGAAACAACGACTACAGTCAACTCTTTGCACAGGTGGAGGGAATGTGAGTTGAAAATTTGTTTTTGTTTGTATGTTTCTTAGTGCCTTTCCCAACTCTTCTGTTTCAGGACAGCTGCCCAGCCTCCAGGCCCACTGATGGACCCGTTAACGAAGGTGCCTTGTGGGAGTCAGATAGCACAAACCATTCTATGGAAAGCAAAGTCGTCTCTCTCCTTCGGCATCCAGCCCCTTCAGACATGGCCAACGAAAGACCCTGAACTAGAGTCCCAGGTCAACCTGTAAGTAAGTAAAAGAAGCATCATCTCAGTTTTGTATAATACTGATGAAGCATTTTTGTTCCAGCTCTGTCTCGGAAGACCTAGGCTGTAGACGTGGGGATTTCAGTAGGAAACATTATGGATCTGTGGAGCTGGTAAGTTTATGCTGTCTGTTCAGTGGTAGTACTGCTTCCTAATTGAATGCTTTTTCCCCCCTAGCTTATTTCCAGTGATGCTGATGGAGCCATCCAAAGGGCTGGAAGATTCAGAGTGGAAAATGGCTCTTCAGATGAGGTAAGGAAGCCTCCCCACTTCCTGTAATGCCACCTCTTAATGTCACAACTTTGTTCCATTACAGAATGCAACTGCCCTGCCTGGTACTTGGCGAAGAACAGACGTGCACTTAGAGAACCCAGAATACCACACCAGATGGTATTTCAAATATTTTTTAGGACAAGGTAATTATGCTATTGTGGTGGTAGGGAAGAAACATTCTCACTGTTCTAAACCTTTCTTTTCCAGTCCATCAGAACTACATTGGAAACGATGCCGAGAAGAGCCCTTTCTTCTTGTCCGTGACCCTTTCTGACCAAAACAATCAACGTGTCCCTCAATACCGTGCAATTCTTTGGAGAAAAACAGTAAGTATATGGCTCACACTTGAAGCAAAATTTTGTCACTGATTTGATGTTTGGACTTTTCCAGGGTACCCAGAAAATATGCCTTCCCTACAGTCCCACAAAAACTCTTTCTGTGAAGTCCATCTTAAGGTGAGTTCTAATGGGTAGAAACCCCACACATGTGCTGCAGCTCATCCTGTCCATTCTATTTCAGTGCCATGAATCTGGACAAATTTGAGAAAGGCCCCAGGGAAATTTTTCATCCTGAAATACAAAAGGTAACAGAAAATTTTATGCTTCATAATTGTACCTGGATGTAACTTTTAAAACTTTATTTGACAGGACTTGCTGGTTCTTGAAGAACAAGAGGTGAGTAATTCTATGGAGATATTTGCACCTGCTTAACTGTAACACCTTTTGTTATTATCCTAAGGGCTCTGTGAATTTCAAGTTTGGGGTTCTTTTTGCCAAAGATGGGCAGCTCACTGATGATGAGATGTTCAGCAATGGTGAGTGATCTCCTCCCGCTCTCTGCTGCCAGATACTTTCCTCATACTCTACTTCTTCCTGCAGAAATTGGAAGCGAGCCTTTTCAAAAATTTTTAAATCTTCTGGGTGACACAATCACTCTAAAGGGCTGGACGGGCTACCGTGGCGGTCTGGATACCAAAAGTAAGCCTGCCTCTTGATCTATTCTGTTGTAAGTGCTCACTGAATGCATATTTATATTTTGCAGATGATACCACAGGGATACATTCAGTTTATACTGTGTACCAAGGGCATGAGATCATGTTTCATGTTTCCACCATGTTGCCATATTCCAAAGAGAACAAACAGCAGGTACATGTGAACATACAAACCATCAAATAGTGTTTCTCAGTGATGTTATTTATGCTCACTACAGGTGGAAAGGAAACGCCACATTGGAAACGATATCGTCACCATTGTGTTCCAAGAAGGAGAGGAATCTTCTCCTGCCTTTAAGCCTTCCATGATCCGCTCCCACTTTACACGTATCCTGGGCCTTTGTAAATGCTCCAGTGTGGTTGTGATTAGTTCCCTTAACCATCACCACAGATATTTTTGCCTTAGTGAGATACAATCAACAAAATGACAATTACAGGTAGGTAATGACTTTGTCTCGATTGCTTGTCCCTAATATTAATTCTGCAATATTCTCTACTTAGGCTGAAAATATTTTCAGAAGAGAGCGTACCACTCTTTGGCCCTCCCTTGCCAACTCCACCAGTGTTTACAGACCACCAGGAATTCAGGGACTTTTTGCTAGTGAAATGTAAGTTTCTGTTTTGAAACAATTTTGCAACTTGTAATTCCCTTTTTAACTTGATTTATTTTAGTAATTAATGGTGAAAAAGCCACTTTGGAAACCCCAACATTTGCCCAGAAACGTCGGCGTACCCTGGATATGTTGATTAGATCTTTACACCAGGATTTGATGCCAGATTTGCATAAGGTAATTCTGGGTCCATGGTCTTCTTTCCTTCTTGTGGAATTCATAACTTGTTTTTCTTTTTTAGAACATGCTTAATAGACGATCTTTTAGTGATGTCTTACCAGAGTCACCCAAGTCAGCGCGGAAGAAAGAGGAGGCCCGCCAGGCGGAGTTTGTTAGAATAGGGCAGGTGGGTTTTCTTCTGAAACCTTTTCTGCGAGAGTAAACTTTAATAGAGATCTCTGTTCTGTAAGGCACTAAAACTGAAATCCATTGTGAGAGGGGATGCTCCATCAAGCTTGGCAGCTTCAGGGATCTGTAAAAAAGAGGTGAGTTCATGATACTTTCAATTTGAACTTTGACTTATCTTCCGATGCTTGTATTGCCTCACAGCCGTGGGAGCCCCAGTGTTTCTGCAGTAATTTCCCTCATGAAGCCGTGTGTGCAGATCCCTGGGGCCAGGCCTTGCTGGTTTCCACTGATGCTGGCGTCTTGCTAGTGGATGGTTAGTGAGTAGCTGCTCCTACAAATGTCTTTGCAGTGATGGGTAACCAGGTTTCCTTTTCCAGATGACCTTCCATCAGTGCCCGTGTTTGACAGAACTCTGCCAGTGAAGCAAATGCATGTGCTTGAGACCCTGGACCTTCTGGTTCTCAGAGCAGACAAAGGTGGTATTCCCTGCCGGGTGGCATGCTGTGGAAATCTCCTCCTCTGTCTTTTTTATGTCACCAGGAAAAGATGCTCGCCTCTTTGTCTTCAGGCTAAGTGCTCTGCAAAAGGGCCTTGAGGGGAAGCAGGCTGGGAAGAGCAGGTCTGACTGCAGAGAAAACAAGTTGGAGAAAACAAAAGGTGACTTGATAGATTGGTAGATTCCATTCGATATGTGTAAGGCATCATTTCTTTCTCCTCCCAGGCTGCCACCTGTATGCTATTAACACTCACCACAGCAGAGAGCTGAGGATTGTGGTTGCAATTCGGAATAAACTGCTTCTGATCACAAGAAAACACAACAAGCCAAGCGGGGTCACCAGCACCTCATTGTTATCTCCCCTGTCTGAGTCACCTGTTGAAGAATTCCAGTACATCAGGGTAGGTTTGCTCTTTAAATCATTTATCTCCCACCCTGTCTCTTGTATCCTCACCAACCACACAGGAGATCTGTCTGTCTGACTCTCCCATGGTGATGACCTTAGTGGATGGGCCAGCTGAAGAGAGTGACAATCTCATCTGTGTGGCTTATCGACACCAATTTGATGTGGTGAATGAGAGCACAGGAGAAGCCTTCAGGCTGCACCACGTGGAGGCCAACAGGGTAAGCCAGCGGTTGTGGGGACAAGTGAGAATCTGCCCACTACCGTTGCCCGTTATCATTGCAGGTTAATTTTGTTGCAGCTATTGATGTGTACGAAGATGGAGAAGCTGGTTTGCTGTTGTGTTACAACTGTAAGTTAAGGATGTGCTTTTATCTTTATTTGACAAAAATGAGTTGCTGTTGTTTTCATTGCAGACAGTTGCATCTATAAAAAGGTTTGCCCCTTTAATGGTGGCTCTTTTTTGGTTCAACCTTCTGCGTCAGATTTCCAGTTCTGTTGGAACCAGGCTCCCTATGCAATTGGTAAGAAAAGTCTTTATCATAATGCTTTTCTCAGCTGGGAGGTGACACTCCCGTTCCCTTGCAGTCTGTGCTTTCCCGTATCTCCTGGCCTTCACCACCGACTCCATGGAGATCCGCCTGGTGGTGAACGGGAACCTGGTCCACACTGCAGTCGTGCCGCAGCTGCAGCTGGTGGCCTCCAGGGTGAGTAGGACTGGGATTTTATCTCTGAGTGGGCAGCCCGGTAATGCTCTCTCTTCCTTTCTAGTCGGATATATACTTCACAGCAACTGCAGCTGTGAATGAGGTCTCATCTGGAGGCAGCTCCAAGGGGGCCAGTGCCCGAAATTCTCCTCAGACACCCCCGGGCCGAGATACTCCAGTATTTCCTTCTTCCCTGGGGGAAGGTGAAGTCCAAGTTTTACTGTTTTATTAATATGTTCTGATGTTCTTTTTGAAATCACATTTCAGGTGAAATTCAATCAAAAAATCTGTACAAGATTCCACTTAGAAACCTCGTGGGCAGAAGCATCGAACGACCTCTGAAGTCACCCTTAGTCTCCAAGGTCATCACCCCACCCACTCCCATCAGTGTGGGCCTTGCTGCCATTCCAGTCACGCACTCCTTGTCCCTGTCTCGCATGGAGATCAAAGAAATAGCAAGCAGGACCCGCAGGGAACTACTGGGTAATGGTTCTCAATCCTGGTTTCCACTGTCTAGTGACCCTCTGACCTATGATTCTCAATCCAGGCCTCTCGGATGAAGGTGGACCCAAGTCAGAAGGAGCGCCAAAGGCCAAATCAAAACCCCGGAAGCGGTTAGAAGAAAGCCAAGGAGGCCCCAAGCCAGGGGCAGTGAGGTCATCTAGCAGTGACAGGTAAAGAGAGGGAGAGGCCCCTGCTTGGGGTGAAGATCCTCTTACAGTGACTTTTCTCTTCTAGGATCCCATCAGGCTCCTTGGAAAGTGCTTCTACTTCCGAAGCCAACCCTGAGGGGCACTCAGCCAGCTCTGACCAGGACCCTGTGGCAGACAGAGAGGGCAGCCCGGTCTCCGGCAGCAGCCCCTTCCAGCTCACGGCTTTCTCCGATGAAGACATTATAGACTTGAAGTAACAGAGTTGAATCTCATTTGCCATCTTTAGTTTTCTTATGGAGGTTTATACTCTTTAAACAGTTCTGATGTAATTTCTCAACAAAATGTGGCTTTTAGCCTGTCAGTGATCTATTGGACCAAACCTTCTGCACACTCGGCCAGTTCCCTCTCCAATGTCCGGTGCCATCTTTCCTGACCTTTGTTTCTTTCTGTTCAGGAACCATCAGTCCCCTTGTAATAAAGGTGGTAGATTTCATTGAGGTTTTAGATTGAAACTTTGAATAAATCAAAAATACTCATTCTTATTTACTGCAACCTTCTCATATTTTATATACTTAGATGGAAAATTATTTTTTCATTACAGTTTTGATTTATGTCACATAATGTGTTTCTTTTATAAAGAAAAGTCGTTGCTTTTTAACTTTATTATAAGTAAGTTTTTTTTCTGCACCTTTGGC